TTTAAATCTAGTTGAAAGCAATTCCGTTAGCCTCTTCAGCGTTTAGTTCGGTGTGTGTATCTTTATCTTTGCGCTATATTAACTATTAGTTTGTGTGTATCCGGTAGGAGAATTAGAAATACCTAGTTGGGAGAAAAAGAAAAGTAGAACAATAGTTATTTCAACCTAAGGTTTAGACGTTAATAACTTCTTTTTGTAATGTGTCGAGATGGGGGGTCCTGGGGGGAGGTGACAGGTACTCACCACTCCCCCCCCCCATTCTGATGATGAAGATGAGTCTGTCTTTCCAGCTATGTCCAGACCTGCGAGGGCCCTGCGTTTCTGGAAGCCTGCCGTTTGCGCGGTTGAGGTTGCTGCTGCTGTCTTGTCCTCCACAGCAGCATTTCTTTTAAAATTCTCCTGATAACGGCCTGCCTGGATGACTGGATAATGTGTGCCTGGAAAAGGTCTCCCTTGCAGCTGAATGCTAGCTCCAGAGATCAGAAAGATTTCTTCCTGTAGGAGCCATAGGAAAGAGTCCTCTCTAAGTTTTTGAGAATGCATACAACCCCCTGATGACAGGGGGTCGCTTTCCTTGGGGAAGTTTTATATTTATTTCCAGAGGAAAGTTTGAATCGGTAAATATGATGTGGCAGGAAGGTAATCAAATGCATTGAAGTTTCACATCAGTTCCTATGAACTGTGGAACAATTCATTTGTAATGAAGCCGCCATCAGTAATTAGATTTGTTTCATTCAGAGGTCAGCTTTTTTAGCAGGTGGTCGACACAGGGAGCATGCAGCAGCTGTTTGGATACAGGGTCCAGAAAACCCTTTGTAAATTCAGCGTCTCCGTAACTACTTTAATCACATTGTCGGCTCTCCCGTCCCTGACTGTATGTAATAATGGAAAGATGTCCTGCGTGCTGAAACAGTAGCTGCCCTGTTAGGTTATTCACATTGCTTTGATACGTTCTGGTAGAGTTGGGTCCGTTGTAGCCATTTTGGTTGTTTAAAGTTTTGGTTTTTTTTTTGTTTTTTTTTTAATTCAGCAGAGAACAGTAATGCCTAGCTTCCGTTTTTAACTTAACACTTCAGTAGAACATTTTCTTCCAAGAGGGAGATTTTGGCCTAAGTAAAGTAGTGGGCTCTTTTTTAAAAAAAAATTAATTTTACTTTAATGTGAGCAAATCTGTATTGGTATGGTGTTCTGCAATGCATTACACTGACTTTGAAAATTTCGAGTACTAATGCCTTATGTCTGGGGTTACCATTCCCTGTGCATCACATACTAGTTAGTTAACATAGCATTTTGCTTTTCCCATGTAATTTTTTCCCTATATAATACTGGATTCCTGATACTAATTGACTTGATACAAAAGAATGGCTGGATGATATCCAGATAACGTATAATACATGGGCTTCACCACAATCAGGCTCTGAATAAATACAGACCTGTCAGAGATTGATAAAATAAACTACAATGGATAGTGCTGTTTAAACAGTCCATTCAATAACATATATAAGCCAGCCTGCCTTCCATTGTGTCTGAAATTCTTATTTTTGTAGGTAAACAAATGCACATTCAGCACTGATTGAATAGCCCCTTGAACTATGCTCCACAGTTTGCGTTTGGGTTAATCTTGTCGGTTTTAATATAGAGAGAAAAAAGCTCAAAGCACCAGGGGTGGAATTGTTAGTGCTTTCACATCCACATTCCTCACATTTTGTCAGGATGATAAACTGTAGGTAATGGACTGTCGTTGTTCTGCAGGACAACTGAGCCAGGCAGAGCACAAAGACTAAGCTAAAGCGATACCTCACAACATGCTTGGTAGCCTTCTTTTCAGATGAGAATTTATTTGAGAATCATGTGTCTAGGGACTGCACATCTTAACCTCAACAGTTACAGCTTCAAGCCCCAGAAACAGGAGCTGGAGGTTAAGATGATTTGCTAAGCACCTGGTTCTAAATCTTTTACAAAGCATAAGCTGTTGACGCTGGTTCTGCCGACGCAAAGACATGCAGATGACTCCAACATTTCCAGAGGCTTCTGACTTAAGCTAAAGTGTGTGGACAGGTGAATTCGCCATGGGCCTGGAGACCAGCTTGCTAAAAACTATGTGTTTGAATGGTTCCTCCAGACAGAGTCAGCTGAAGAACAATTGGTGGATTTATATTAAAACCTCTTGTCTGTAAACTTACTGAGGTGCATCCTTCGGTTGGTGGATCAGTGAGATAATTGCCTTCAGATGGACATTGCAACTGGAGCAACTAAATCCTTGCTGTCTTTCCTTCCTCTGAAATCTTCCAGGTAGCTCCCGAGAGCTTCAGTATGACACCAAACTTCGGGCGACGTTTTAGAGTGCGTTCACCTAATGGGAAACTATTCGAGATCCCAGCGTGACTGCAGTAATGCGTCATAGGAATGGGAGTGGCAGGGGAAAAGGAAATACAGATTGTAGACCCTAATAAAAAAATTTTTAGGAAAGATATTTCTTTAACGTTTTATGAGAACTTCATTCTTAAAATACTTAATTGCAAATTAGACAAATAGAAGTGCTCTTCTAAGGAAGGTGATTAAACTGGTCCTCCTATCAGCCTAATCTCTGCCTGCCTTTGCTGCTGACATAAAGAACCTGTTTTTCAGGTCACTTAATATACATCTACATAGATTTGCTTATGAGCTCACCCTTTGTGTAGCGGAGTAGAGCCTTAAAGAGGAGTGCTCAACTGTTTAAAATATTTTGATTAAAATATGCAGAACCCATAGAACTATAAGCTTCTAGTCAGGAATTAGCTCTTTCAGGGAACAGCTCCCCCCTTCTTTTTAAGGGGGGAATTAGAAGGAGGCTGGGGGAGGAATATAAGAACAGCAAAGAAGGAAGGATAGCAAATGGGACATGTTCCGAACAGCTTGGAAAAACTCCTGTGGCTTCATTGTCTCTATAAAGCCAAAGAATACAAAGACATAAGCAATTCAGCCCTTCTCCCATGATGGAAGATGTAAACCGTTGACATGCCTCCCCTGTTTAACTTGTTTAATTCTCATTTTAAATTCAGCACGATACTAGCCGTGTGAACTCTGAAGATTTCTTTAGTAATCCATTTTGTAGTTCCGAATCAAAAACAAAGTGAAAGGGTCTGACACAATTTGCTTTTATTTTTAGGCAAATCAACCCTGGTCATAGTTAATAAGGGGATTACAACTCAGACTAGGTCTTTACAGATGTGATGTAAATCAAGGGCAGAGTATAAAGAAACTGATCCCTTTTGATTGAAGTATAGTAAAAAGGCATAGAGAAACTAGCAGCAGTAATCTGATTGTATGGCAATAAAACCACCATTTTCTGTCTTTCAGATAAAAATAATGTGGTAAATCCATGCAGTTCATAAGATGTAAAGGCAGATAAAGGGTGAAGCCATGGCAACATATAGATTAGCTTGATGTTAGAAATGACACGTCTCTGAAAAGGGCGCGGGACGAAGGCCCTTGCCTCCAGGCTGTTGGGCATTATGTGAGAACCACACAGACTTGGAAACTGGGATTAGGAAGTATGAAAGCTCTACTTGTGGTCTGGGATGGCTGAGGCAGTAAAGAAAAGCTGCTCAGTTCTTGCTCATTGGTGGTGGATAATATGGCAAAGGTAGATTTCATTGACTGCCTTTTTTATAGATTGAGATTGGGGCTGATTAAAACTTCAGATCACTGCAGTTGTTAGGGCCTGGGAGATTTTCCTTTTTAACTCCTGGCCTAACAGCAGCAGCCGTTCTGTAGGATTAACTGCACTTCGCGGTCGTTGCCTTAATCTATTTGGGCTTCAGGCAGGGACATGCTGGGAAGGAACAGAGACCAGAGGGGATAGGTAGGGCTGGGGTTATCTGAAAAGAAAACAGAGACCTTTTGATTTCAGCCATCTTTTCAGACCCAGCTCCCTCTCCCGCTGCATGGGAGAAGCAAAGGTAAACAGGACACATTGTCCCTCTCCCTCAGCCACAGAGCTCTTCTGTGAGTTTTGTCTTTCCCACCCTGGAAAAAAAGATAAAATACAATTTTTAAAAGGGGAGGGAGGAATTTAGTTTTAATTCAAATGAGTAGTAATCCAATATGCCAAAAGCAGTGGGCTCTACCTAGATGTAATTTTACTCGTAAATGTGAGTCTTAAACTTTGAGTTGAATGGGGCAGGCTGTTAGAGGTGGTGTAAATTACAGGATTATAAAAATGTTAGTGCTGCCCAGCCTTAAAGTCAAAAACAGAAAAATCTCTGTGCTGTTGAGTCTTCCCGCCCTCTCTCCTGAACAACCTTGTAAGTAAGCTAGACTTTTGTTTTTGCCTTCCATACTTTCCATTTCAGCCATTAAACAAAATAAGCCATTGAAACCACGATTGGGTTCCATGCAGAGTGACATCCGCAATCGGGTCAAGCCAGAAGGAAATACTTGCTCGATTGCCCCCTATTTGGCATTACAGGAAAGTCTCCACACTTTGGAAGAGTCTGAACTCTCAAGACATTGAAAATGCCAAAGGCTGCAAACACCCTGTGTCTTTCTTGATGGAGTGCATCTTGGTGTGTTTTACAAAGGGGAATTCAGTGCTGTTTTTTTGTTGTTGTTGTTGTTTTTTTTTTTTAAAGAGCAGCATAGGGCCCTTCTAGACTCTTGGATTCTGTGTCTGACAAAAATGGTCATTAAATGAGCAATATTATAATTTAGACCCATTTCACTGATTTTGTTCCAAATTCTCAACTGACTTGAGCATCTGTTTGGGGCTGTAGATACATTGCCCTTGTTGACTGTTTTTCTCGTTTCTATGGGAATTACTGTAGCCATTACTATGTAGCTTTCATAGACTCAAAACATTTTTAAAGTATTGCATATAGGCTGGCCATATCCAGTGCCTGTTACTTTACCTTCTTTTTCTAACTTAATGCAGCAGTCTGTATTAACAGATCCATTTCATTTGTCTAGCTTCATCAGAGAGAGGCTACCCCCTGATTTACAGGCTGCTCACATCCAAGCACCTTGCATTCTACACTTGACAGTGATTGCTAATGGCCCATTCAACTAAAGTATTTGCTTGTTAACAGGGAACAGAACATGATAAATGTCCAGCAAGCTTGCTGCCTCCTTCAGCTTTTCAAACGCAGACTGGTGCATATTTATGGCAGGCAAATGACAAAAGAAAAAGCTGAATTGCCCTGGCCTCCAGCTTTCTATCAGAAACAGGGTTAAAGTGATTAAAGCAATCATTCAAGAAAGCCCTGCCGTTTGTTTACTAACCTTCATCCAACATTTAGCTTTGTAGTCTACCTGTGAGAAGATATTTCAGAAGTATTAGAGATAAGGAAGGAGGATCTAGCAAACCAGTGAAAAGAGTAGGTGACCAGTTATAAAATGCTTTCCATGCACATTGAATGCCAGGCGAACCTATTTCTGTTATTCCAGCAGACAATCAGCAGTGGCTCTAGATTATTAACATATTTTCCTTTCATGTATAAATTCAAATATGTAATTCTAGTCCAAAGCATTCTGTGGCTGGTAAGCACATACTTGCTGATTTCAAATAAGAAAACATAGCAAGGGAAAGCTCCATTAAACAAGTTGTTTCTGCCCTTAGTAATTCTCTAAACAAGATAGGAAGAAAAAGTGGACAGTAGTGGAGTATTAATAGTGTGCTCTTTTCATTCTCTAAAGCACGAGTAAGTAAGCGTTCAAACTACTCTGTGGTGGGCATACATTTAGAGCGCTGTGAATGAACCACTGCTGTTCTGCCATACTTAATTTATTTATATTATTATTTTTATTTTATTGTTGTTTTTATGTATTATTATAATTATTTATTTATATTACTAATTTATTTTCTCAATTTAAATCCTGTTGCATCCAATTTTAATTACAGTTTTTGTATCTGCCTTCCCATACTTGCTACCCACGTCCCCATTGCCACTGCGGCCTTATCCATGTTTTCTGTGTACACCACTCTCGTATCACCCCAGAATAATTATGAGTGCTACCCAGACTTTTGAAACCACTAGAGTCAACATGTTTGTCTTTGAGGAAAGCCAATGATGCTTTAGCATTTTTGGCAGGGGTGGATGTGTGTTTAAGTGGGGTGGGTGCAGCTCCTTATTGTCTGCCTATTCTACTGTTGTTCCCAATCCACATTCCCTGCGGGGCACCTAACCTGTGTGCATAGCAAAGAATTTCCGACCTTCAGAGCCAGAAGTGTTTCTCAATTGATCTCTTCCAGCCTAGGGTTATAGCTGATGAATTATAATCCTTGCTCTTTCCACACCTTTACCTGGGCTTACCATGGCCCTAAAACATTTGCCCAGAATCAGAATTGTCTCATGAGTGAGTGGGGCAAGGCAAATCCTGTTCCAGACCAGCTGAGAATGTACCTAGCTGCAGAAGAAGTTAGAAAGTGTCATCTTTTACTTATCTACCAGAACTATATTCGAGGTACATTTTAGATTTAAAAAAAAAGCAAGTTCTCGTAGGCCTTGAATCCCCCCCTTGCTATGGGAAAATGGATCATTATTATAATGGACTGTCCAGTAAAGTTCATGATTTCTCCTAGACATGTTCTCTCTCTTTATGACCTAGATCAAGAGTGATCTCTTTAAGTCTTTTCTTCATAATCCCACAGCACTTTGTACTTAGATGTACTTAGAAAGAACCATATACACGGTACGTCATGATTGATATGCAAGCCTTCACCACTCTACCTGTCCTAAAAGTCAGGGACACACCTTCTTCATTTCATCAGTCCCTACTTCTATCCAGCATTGGCATCCAGTAAGTATTAGTGGAATGGACAGACAACCCGAATTTGTGCTGATGGCAGTTTACCCTGTTTTAACTGTCATCCTTCTGCTACTAGACATGGATGAGACCTGAGACGATGGGACTGCTCAGAGGTCCCTGGCTCTTGAACTTTAGGGCACCAGAATCCCCTGCAGGGCTTGAGAAAACAGGGGTTTCTGGGCCCCACCCCCAGAGTTCCTGATTCCTGAGGTCTGGGGTGGGGCTTGAAGATGGACATGTTTAACAAGCTCCCAGGTGACGCTGGCAACTGCTGCCTCAGGGCCATGCTGAGAACCCTCGCCCTACACAAACCTTTCTGGGAAAACAACTCAACATTAAAGCTGTTTGGGGATCTCTGAAGAAATCTGTAGTCCTTGCCTTGTTGGGGGAGCATCAGGGATCTAACCATTGATGGTGGAGTATTTGTTGTTAATTCAGCAAGCAACTATTAAGTGTTAGGCCTGTTACTCGGCTCTAACAATACAAGGCAGAGTGACCTGTACCCTCGAGATTTAAAGTCTAAGTCCTGTAGAGAGAAGCCCAGGTGGGAGCAAGCACATTTAGAGTTAGGTGCTTGGTGCAAGGTGGGGACACAGAAGAAGGGAATGGCATTTGCCTCTGGAGGGGTCCGGAAACAGCCTAGGGAGGAGGAGCTTGAGTCTTGAAATACTGTGGGCATCTCTAAGCAAAGTCACAGTAGACAGCTGAAATAAAGAAAATAGTAAGCAAGCCAAAGAAACAGTATTTCAGCCAAGGGCAGCGTGTGTCTATCACGTCCACCTGTGAACACGTCCCAGGATTCTCTGCATCCGGCCATTGCTCAAGACAGATCCCTCACAGGAACAGCTAAGCCACTGATTTCAGCTACCTGTTCACGTGAGAATTATCAGTACCTACTGCTTTTCAAAATGAGTATGATCATGGATAGGTGAGGCAATTCAGTTTCGCAGAGACAGTAGGGCAAGTGCCACTGTAGTTTAGTTAAGGGCACATGCTTTAGAGTTTGGCTATGTGAGTCCAATCCCAGTTTAGCCATTTATTAGCTGGGTAGCTTTAGGAGCAGTAGCCTTAGTGTCTCTCAGTTGTCCCATCTCTATAATAGGGACAATAACATAATAGTGCTGAATAAAAGAGTAACAAAATTTTGGTCAACATTTAATGTATTTAAAGAGCTAAGCTCCGTGATTGGCACAATGAACCAATCAATCAAACACCAGTTGTTATTAATAAAAGTCAGTTGAATATGTACTGTGTGCCTGGCCGTGGTTCAATTTGCCTTTGCATACAAGGAAAAAATTAAAATACTCTGTTAATAAAGACTATAGCATAATACTTTCACCTTAAACTTCTTGATGTTAATTTATTTTGTTTACCTGCCAAACTTCTACTCATTCCTTATGACTTTCTGCTACATGAAACACCCTTTGTAATTCTTTTGTCCTATTAAATTAAGTTCTCTCTCCTCTGCTTTCCTGCTTTTGGTGCTTTCTAATAACACTTTTAACCCTGGACTTTCTCATTCAGCTGTGCAACTGTGGACTGAGAGGAGGCTCTTTGAATTCATTTTGTATATTCTAGTAGAGAGTACTGTGAGCAGTTGGGTTGTTGAATGAATACATTAATTCAACCTGGAGGGATGGGCAGTATTGCATTTTTTACATTGATATTACATGATATTTAGAAAACTGCTTAACTGGTGGACGTTGTTTTATTAACAGCATTTTGTGTATAGCACTCACTATGTGCCAGCTGCTATTCTAACTGCCTGACAAATACTCCTGAAACCTTCATGGTAACCATATGAGGGAAGCACTTTTAATATATCCATAATACCAACGGGGAGACTGTGGCCAAATTGGTTAATTAACTTAGCCAAAGTCATATTGAACTAATAAGTGGATTTAAACCCAGCTAGTCTGGGGCCAGGGTCCCTCTTTTAATCTTCTGCCTCCTGCTTATGCTGTTGCATGGAGTAGTCTTTATCATATAACTAAATTAAGCATGCATTTGCTTAAAGCAGTGCATACATGATGGATCAAAAAGTTTGTGGTATAATTGGTTTAATTCTGTCATTATCCATTTTGATTTATAGTCACTTTCTTATGATGGTCGTGTAGTTTTAAATGGAACCTTTGAATCTTTGATATAATAAGGTTATGTCAAATCTTGGGTATAATAAGGTTATACCCAATGGAAACAGAATAATGATCAGCCCATTTAAAGGATGACTGGAGAGTTATTACAATACATAATAGTCATGCATATATTGAGTAGTATTCCTTTGGTAACATTTTCCTTTTAAAAATTGTAACATTTGATTGTTCCTTGTTGGGAGAAAAGGAGGTCAGATTTTTGAGGGGAGATCCATTTGGTGAGATGCTGAGTGTGTGTCAAGCTAAGGAGATAGTATGACATCTTTTTTAGAGTCTAGTCACAATTAAATGCCATTTTATTTTGGATTTTGGGATCCGTGCCAGCTTCCAGCTTGTCAGAGCTGAGAAGACTCAAATCAAGTCCAGGCTTATTTCTACAGCAAACTGGGATTCTGGCTTCTTGCCGGTGGATTCATTCAGTACAGCCCATCTGGCTTTTGATGTTCTGCAAGTTTGGAGCCATTTGTTGAAGGAAGCCAGGCGGTGAATATTGGTGGTCCTGGGGTTCTCTTGACTCCAAGTGGTGCCCCTTGGTTTGCATTTTCACCATGCTTAGCATCTGCTTACCTGGAGACCATGCAGCCGCCGGCCAGAGGTCTCCAACAACCAAATCTTCATGCCTTTTAGAACTCAGAGTCCCCAGCACATCCTCCTTCCTCCTCCTTGTCCAATTACTTTCATGCAGTTCTCAGTAGCTGCTTGTTTGAATCACTTATAGTATTTAACTTCTAGGGTGTTTTTGGGTTTTGGTCAAGGTAATTCCAGGCTGAATGTGGTGACTAAGCAGGAAATAAATGGGTCGTCCTCAAAGTTACAGTGGAGCGCTGTTTCTATTTTCCTAAGGTACACAGTTGTGGGGGCGATCCGTATGGAAGTCAGGAACCCAGTCTGATTTTGCTTCCTTTTGATGGTAGCAGTACAGACCTGGCTGTTTTGTAGCCTGCTTTGTTTTTCTTCCTTTTCTTCCCTAACTTCACGGGCTGTGGCAAAGCCCTGAGACGTGCAGGAAAATGTCTCCTGTCATACGCCCACAGCAGACCTAGCCCTGACCCTCCTCTGAAGCCCAGGAAGGAGGTATCTGTGAAGCAGCCTGCTTGTAAAGCAATTGCACACAGCCTTGTAAACTGTGTTACTGGGCTGATTATACTTGATTGGCAAGGTGAATCTCTTATAGCAAAAGAGAACTTGGAGAGTTTTATCTCATCTTATGCCTTATTAATTTGTTCATTCTTTAATTACACAGCCACCTATTGAGCACCCTATTTATGCAAGGTACCTGGTCGGGGGTCAGAGGGAGGGTCCCATGGTAAACGAGACAGACTCAATCCTGGAGGAGCAGGAATGGCAGCCCCTCGCTGGGCTGTTGGCCCCACCAAAAGGGAAAGGTTTCATTTTAATAATACATGGGTGAATCATTTTTGTCAATAGGCAAAATTCTTTGTAGTTAAAAAAAAATATGATGGTAGGAAGGAAAGGGATGGGCAGAGGGTTAAAACAAAAGATATGCTCTCCCTAACTCTAGATTGTAGTATTGTTATGCTTGTCACTGTAGCTGAATTCCATTTCTTTGAGTTTTTTCAATGCCAAGGCATTCCCTGTATGACTTACGTGAGCCTTTCATCTCCGCGATTTTTCCCATTCAGGTAAATGAGCAAATGGATTTGAACACTCATATCTAAAACAAGAGAGAACCAGCTGGAAATGCCCTTTGAATTTCTTTCTCTATGTAAACCATTTTTCTTTCTGGTGCCTCACCTATAAATAACAGGAGTTCCACCTTCCTTTATAGACTCTTGCTGAAAGCATGGTTTGGAACAAGACCGTACAGGTGCACACAAATTACAGTTGGGAAAGAAGCCTGCAGTGCATCTTGTCTCTGAAGGTTATGAAATCCTCCTTTTAGTAATGGAGCTGGCGTGATCAAGCCAGCAGGATGAAATTTGGCATTTGTGAGATCACCCCCCTTCTCACTTGCCCACTGTACATAGCATCCCAGCCTTACTCTTCAAATCTCCACATTTTTTCTTATCTAGCTACAAAATTCATAGGCTGATTTTTTTGGGGTGCGTGTGTGGTTTTTTTTTTGTTTTTTTGGTAAATAAAGACCTGCATTTTTATTTTGATATAGGTGGTTGAGTTTTGTCTTTAATTTCATGACAGAGATTTAACTAGTCTCAACTTTTGAAAAGACAACAATGATATTTGGGGATCACACACTTAAAGTTAGATTTCTAGATGATTAATACCAAAGTAGATGATTTTTTAGCCTCAGCCATTTATAGGTATGCCCTTCTGTGAATTTTTTATGACAGTGAAAATCATGGCACAGATAAAAATTAAATAAATACTTCTGTTATTTTCCTGAAGAAAAAAAAAAAAAGCTTAAACTATGAGAATACTGTCTTTGAGCACTTTAAAATAAAATTGACTTCAGCCAGCAGGATTTTGAGCATTACATCACAAATAAAAAACAAGATTAACATCAAAAGGAGTCAGTTTTCATTCAATTGTGCAGCACTGTGGGCTGTGAAATTTAATATTATTTTGACTCATATGCTAATTGTAGACTGACAGAGGAAAATGGATTGTGTTTAAATAAAAGGATACACAGCATCACACGCAGCTGTATCAAATACAAGTTGAGGTCTTTGGGCCAGGAACTGGGGGCCCTCTAGCTCTGTTATTGCAGATTCAAGTTTGACAAATAAAACTTTCCTTTAGACTGTAGTTTAATTACTTTTTTTCAAAGGTATGCGTGATGAAGAGGCACAAATACACCTCACCTTGAAGAGTTGCTAAACTGGTTTGTGTGCCGATCAGTTCACCGTGTGTTTGAATTTCTGTGCTTCTCATCTTTCCTTTTCTTGAAAAGATTTTGCTTGTCATTGGTGTGAATTGTACCCCCCACCCCCACCCATCTAGTCTTTGCTCTCAGATTTATAACACTTTAATGGTTCCAAATTGTATAGCCTGCTCTTAGACCCCTTTTCTTTTCCTTGAATAAATCAGGTTCATGTTGCAGACGATATTTGTTTTAGGAAAGTGTGAAAGAAGGGGCACCTGTGAAAACACGCAATTGTTCCAACACACATATACATCCAAATTAAAGCAGAAAATGTCAAAGCCTCCAATCACTACCTTATTTCTTGGAGGTTTAAAGCCGCTGAGAAGATAGTGGTGCCCTCGCTGGAAGTTTTAAGGTAATTACTTTTTACTCTAAGCAGTAGTATCTGGTAACCTAATTCCGTATAAACCTGACACCCTATCGCTACACCCCAGTATTTCTCTGATTTCAGAATAAGTCTGCGTAGAAACTTGTTCTGATGTTAAAGTGCAAAAGGGGGCAGTAAAGTGCTATCCACAAAAAAGGAAAAACATTTTCCAAGTATTTCTTATTACTGCCTGTGTCTTTCGTAGGCCCTGCCTTTATTTATTCATTTTATAACAAAACTCTTATGTTTGGGGCATTCAGAGAATACCTTATTAAGCTGTTGCAGCAATCTAGCATTAAATGGAAGACATGCAAGACTGAAGATCCTGCCTGTTTATGAAGTGTGCCATCAAATTCACATGCTCATGATGCAGAGTCCTTCTTTGGGAGTATTCGTATTCCCAAGTGCACAGAGCACTTCGGAAAGGAGCCTTGGTCTTTGGTGTTAATGCTCTCCTAGCTCCGTATAGATGTGGCAGGCCCAAAGTACATGGTGGGGTGAAGGGTCAAGGGTTTGGGCTTATCCAGAGCAGCGTGCATCCTTTGTCAGGAGGTGACTGGAAACACCAGCCAATTACAGCAGAACTGCAGACTGCTCATCTGCATTCGGAATTGCAGATGAACCAGTTTGTACTCGACTTCTCTTCTTCACTGTAGGCTTTGACATTTAATTAAAAATTAAAGCCTTTTATGGAAAAAGTACATGTTTTCCAAAATGGGGTAAATTCGAAGTATACTTGATACAGAACACTGGCTTGGGAATAAACCTGTGATATTACATGACTTTTGGTTTGCAACTGCTAGGCTGAGCCTCTTTGTAAAGCTGGGATTTAGAATCTTTGAAATGTTTGTACAGTTCAATGATTAAGCATAAATTGTATATATTCCCTTTTTTTCACTTATTTGAGTAAACAAGTTTGTTACTACAGCTTCTGTGGACTCAGAGATTTATGTATTAAATAGGCCACAACTTCAACTAGGATAATTTTATTTATCTGCTTGTTAGGGAATTGCATCAAAAGTTTAAGTCTGTAGGCATTAAATATTTTAAATGCTTATTTTTAAAGTCAATTATGAAAGATAGCACAAAGTTTTTCTGAAACTACATTAAAAAAATAATGTTTTAATCTTATCACAAAAGCATTGACTATTTATTGCAAAGAAAACACAGAAAGCTAAAAATCATTCTAAGTCCACCATTCAGTAGCCCAAAGTGGTCTCAGGTAAAGGCGGTGTGTGTGACCATTTGTTTATGGTTGTCTCCGTGCAGTCAGCAAAATAAACAGAACAACATGCCATATATTATTGATGTGTATATTTTCAACTGAAATTAGCCATCTGCTTACAATGATCATATACACTAATGGTATAATTTTGAAATGAAAAGAAAAATAAAATAATTCTTTGTGGAGAGTAATGCGAATTGACTTATGAATCTCGCCCTGCTTGGCAGTTTGCTCTAGAGGTAGAAGAGCTTTATGTGTGGGCCTCCTCCCCCCCCACACATTTATTCTGCTCACACTTGCACCAGCATCCATGTCAGGACTCACCTTGTCCTGTTACATGAGTAACATGGCCCTGATTCTCAAGTGCATGATAACTGCCATAATTACACATAAATATTAAATATTTAAATAGATCTTTACGTGTGTAATATTAGGTAGAAGTGGCTCTGGATCGAATCTGATGCTTTTTAAATAGAAGCTTTCCCACAACATTTCCAAGCACTGTCATCGTGTCTGTCTCGATTTGGGGTTTACCTGGCCTAGTTATCTGTCTGGGTGTAGAAACTGGTAGTTCCTGTTTGTATCTTTTTTGTTCTGATCTCTTTATTCTGTGTCAGCTAAATATTCTTGCAGTCAGTTACTAACATATTAACTCATCCTTGTTTGGAAACTTTGGCATATCCTTCCATGGTTTCCTTCCGTGGACCTGTCGCGTCTCTCAGGAGAGCCACCAGGTATATTGTCACACATTTCGCATGTATTTTCAGAGACTACAGCAGCATCAAGTGGCCCCCCAGCGATTTGGGTTTTCTTCTCGGTTAATCTACACTCTTTGGCCAACCGTGAGAAAACTTGTAAGAAGGCATCAGATGTTTGTGCTAAGGTGCGTGTAGTATGGTCAGAGGAAGAAAGAAGAACTCAATGGCTTTTTTTTCTTATGCTTTTAGATTTCTACCTGGACAAGGACTGGTACTATACCCACAGATAGGAGACAAATTGGATATTATTTGCCCCAAAGTGGACTCTAAAACTGTTGGCCAGTATGAATATTATAAAGTTTATATGGTTGATAAAGACCAAGCAGACAGATGCACTATTAAGAAGGAAAATACCCCTCTCCTCAACTGTGCCAAACCAGACCAAGATATCAAATTCACCATCAAGTTTCAAGAATTCAGCCCTAACCTCTGGGGTCTAGAATTTCAGAAGAACAAAGATTATTACATTATATGTAAGTATAATTTTATTCATTTATTTTATAGATTTTTTGTTTTGTCCATTTTATTTTTAATCAGCTACATCAAATGGGTCTTTGGAGGGCCTGGATAACCAGGAGGGAGGGGTGTGCCAGACAAGAGCCATGAAGATCCTCATGAAAGTTGGACAAGGTAAAGACCATCTGCTGCTTCATGACGCCACTGTGCCGTAATTAATCATTTGTTTTTCATATAGATGCAAGTTCTGCTGGATCAACCAGGAATAAAGATCCAACAAGACGTCCAGAACTAGAAGCTGGTACAAATGGAAGAAGTTCGACAACAAGTCCCTTTGTAAAACCAAATCCAGGTATAACAGCATGATCTGTGTGTATGGAGGTCATCTCTGACCTTTTCTGTCTCCGCGTCTGCAGGTTCTAGCACAGACGGCAACAGCGCCGGACATTCGGGGAACAACATCCTCGGTTCCGAAGTGGCCTTATTTGCAGGGATTGCTTCAGGATGCATCATCTTCATCGTCATCATCATCACGCTGGTGGTCCTCTTGCTGAAGTACCGGAGGAGACACAGGAAGCACTCGCCGCAGCACACGACCACGCTGTCGCTCAGCACACTGGCCACACCCAAGCGCAGCGGCAACAACAACGGCTCAGAGCCCAGTGACATTATCATCCCGCTAAGGACTGCGGACAGCGTCTTCTGCCCTCACTACGAGAAGGTCAGCGGGGACTACGGGCACCCGGTGTACATCGTCCAGGAGATGCCCCCGCAGAGCCCGGCGAACATTTACTACAAGGTCTGAGAGGGACCCTGGTGGTACCTGTGCTTTCCCAGAGGACACCTAATGTCCCGATGCCTCCCTTGAGGGTTTGAGAGCCCGCGTGCTGGAGAATTGACTGAAGCACAGCACCGGGGGAGAGGGACACTCCTCCTCGGAAGAGCCCGTCGCGCTGGACAGCTTACCTAGTCTTGTAGCATTCGGCCTTGGTGAACACACACGCTCCCTGGAAGCTGGAAGACTGTGCAGAAGACGCCCATTCGGACTGCTGTGCCGCGTCCCACGTCTCCTCCTCGAAGCCATGTGCTGCGGTCACTCAGGCCTCTGCAGAAGCCAAGGGAAGACAGTGGTTTGTGGACGAGAGGGCTGTGAGCATCCTGGCAGGTGCCCCAGGATGCCACGCCTGGAAGGGCCGGCTTCTGCCTGGGGTGCATTTCCCCCGCAGTGCATACCGGACTTGTCACACGGACCTCGGGCTAGTTAAGGTGTGCAAAGATCTCTAGAGTTTAGTCCTTACTGTCTCACTCGTTCTGTTACCCAGGGCTCTGCAGCACCTCACCTGAGACCTCCACTCCACATCTGCATCACTCATGGAACACTCATGTCTGGAGTCCCCTCCTCCAGCCGCTGGCAACAACAGCTTCAGTCCATGGGTAATCCGTTCATAGAAATTGTGTTTGCTAACAAGGTGCCCTTTAGCCAGATGCTAGGCTGTCTGCGAAGAAGGCTAGGAGTTCATAGAAGGGAGTGGGGCTGGGGAAAGGGCTGGCTGCAATTGCAGCTCACTGCTGCTGCCTCTGAAACAGAAAGTTGGAAAGGAAAAAAGAAAAAAGCAATTAGGTAGCACAGCACTTTGGTTTTGCTGAGATCGAAGAGGCCAGTAGGAGACACGACAGCACACACAGTGGATTCCAGTGCATGGGGAGGCACTCGCTGTTATCAAATAGCGATGTGCAGGAAGAAAAGCCCCTCTTCATTCCGGGGAACAAAGACGGGTATTGTTGGGAAAGGAACAGGCTTGGAGGGAAGGGAGAAAGTAGGCCGCTGATGATATATTCGGGCAGGACTGTTGTGGTACTGGCAATAAGATACACAGCTCCGAGCTGTAGGAGAGTCGGTCTGCTTTGGATGATTTTTTAAGCAGACTCAGCTGCTATACTTATCACATTTTATTAAACACAGGGAAAGCATTTAGGAGAATAGCAGAGAGCCAAATCTGACCTAAAAGTTGAAAAGCCAAAGGTCAAACAGGCTGTAATTCCATCATCATCGTTGTTATTAAAGAATCCTTATCTATAAAAGGTAGGTCAGATCCCCCTCCCCCCAGGTTCCTCCTTCCCCTCCCGATTGAGCCTTACGACACTTTGGTTTATGCGGTGCTGTCCGGGTGCCAGGGCTGCAGGGTCGGTACTGATGGAGGCTGCAGCGCCCGGTGCTCTGTGTCAAGGTGAAGCACATACGGCAGACCTCTTAGAGTCCTTAAGACGGAAGTAAATTATGATGTCCAGGGGGAGAAGGAAGATAGGACGTATTTATAATAGGTATATAGAACACAAGGGATATAAAATGAAAGATTTTTACTAATATATATTTTAAGGTTGCACACAGTACACACCAGAAGATGTGAAATTCATTTGTGGCAATTAAGTGGTCCCAATGCTCAGCGCTTAAAAAAACAAATTGGACAGCTACTTCTGGGAAAAACAACATCATTCCAAAAAGAACAATAATGAGAGCAAATGCAAAAATAACCAAGTCCTCCGAAGGCATCTCACGGAACCGTAGACTAGGAAGTACGAGCCCCACAGAGCAGGAAGCCGATGTGACTGCATCATATATTTAACAATGACAAGATGTTCCGGCGTTTATTTCTGCGTTGGGTTTTCCCTTGCCTTATGGGCTGAAGTGTTCTCTAGAATCCAGCAGGTCACACTGGGGGCTTCAGGTGACGATTTAGCTGTGGCTCCCTCCTCCTGTCCTCCCCCGCACCCCCTCCCTTCTGGGAAACAAGAAGAGTAAACAGGAAACCTACTTTTTATGTGCTATGCAAAATAGACATCTTTAACATAGTCCTGTTACTATGGTAACACTTTGCTTTCTGAATTGGAAGGGAAAAAAAATGTAGCGACAGCATTTTAAGGTTCTCAGACCTCCAGTGAGTACCTGCAAAAATGAGTTGTCACAGAAATTATGATCCTCTATTTCCTGAACCTGGAAATGATGTTGGTCCAAAGTGCGTGTGTGTATGTGTGAGTGGGTGCGTGGTATACATGTGTACATATATGTATAATATATATCTACAATATATATTATATATATCTATATCATATTTCTGTGGAGGGTTGCCATGGTAACCAGCCACAGTACATATGTAATTCTTTCCATCACCCCAACCTCTCCTTTCTGTGCATTCATGCAAGAGTTTCTTGTAAGCCATCAGAAGTTACTTTTAGGATGGGGGAGAGGGGCGAGAAGGGGAAAAATGGGAAATAGTCTGATTTTAATGAAATCAAATGTATGTATCATCAGTTGGCTACGTTTTGGTTCTATGCTAAACTGTGAAAAATCAGATGAATTGATAAAAGAGTTCCCTGCAACCAATTGAAAAGTGTTCTGTGCGTCTGTTTTGTGTCTGGTGCAGAATATGACAATCTACCAACTGTCCCTTTGTTTGAAGTTGGTTTAGCTTTGGAAAGTTACTGTAAATGCCTTGCTTGTATGATCGTCCCTGGTCACCCGACTTTGGAATTTGCACCATCATGTTTCAGTGAAGATGCTGTAAATAGGTTCAGATTTTACTGTCTATGGATTTGGGGTGTTACAGTAGCCTTATTCACCTTTTTAATAAAAATACACATGAAAACAAGAAAGAAATGGCTTTTCTTACCCAGATTGTGTACATAGAGCAATGTTGGTTTTTTATAAAGTCTAAGCAAGATGTTTTGTATAAAATCTGAATTTTGCAATGTATTTAGCTACAGCTTGTTTAACGGCAGTGTCATTCCCCTTTGCACTGTAATGAGGAAAAAATGGTATAAAAGGTTGCCAAATTGCTGCATATTTGTGCCGTAATTATGTACCATGAATATTTATTTAAAATTTCGTTGTCCAATTTGTAAGTAACACAGTATTATGCCTGAGTTATAAATATTTTTTTCTTTCTTTGTTTTATTTTAATAGCCTGTCATAGGTTTTAAATCTGCTTTAGTTTCACATTGCAGTTAGCCCCAGAAAATGAAATCCGTGAAGTCACATTCCACATCTGTTTCAAACTGAATTTGTTCTTAAAAAAATAAAATATTTTTTTCCTATGGAAAAAGTGCCTTCAAAGTACTTTTCTTCTTTTCTTTT